AAGACAGCACTGCTTCCCAGCCTGGCCCAACGGCTCGGCTGCTGATTGGGCACCGCCGCCTCCCGCCCCGCCTCCCCTGCCACCTCGGGCGCCGCTGCACGTTTCCACTGGTCTTCAGCCCTGCCGATCAGTTTACTGCTCACCTCCCCCAAACAGCTCGTCAGGCCGGCGCGTGCTAGGAAGGCGGGGCCTGTGGCCTGTGGGGCGGAGCCTCGGTGGAGGTCGGCGCAGCTGCCCCTTTGGGCTTTGGCTCTGGACTGGAGCGCAGCATCCTTCGAGGCTGCAGCCGCCACGGCTGTTGCCGTAAGCAATCCTCCTGCCTCAGCCTCCCGAGTAGCTGGGACTCGGGACCAGCCTCCCGAGTATTGGTCAGGTAAAGAGAGTCTTGTCTGTTCTGCTGGCCATCTGCCCGTCTCTTCTTCCCGACCAAAGGCTGCCTGCTCCGCCTTCCCCCGTGGCTTTCAGGGTTCTTGGAATGAGGCATCAAGTCTATTTACCCCGCCAGCTTATCTTCCTCCCCTTCTGTGTCGGTTCCTCCAGCTCCCCCACCAAGCTGCTCCCAAGTACGTTGGTGGGCCCTCCGGGTCATCCCAACGCTCCTCACTACAGAACTCCTGTCGTTGACTCTCAGGTCCCAGCCCCCTTGACCCGCCAGTGCAGTCTCATTCCCAGCTTGGCACAGGAAAGGTGGAGGGCGGGAGGGCGGGAGGGCGGGGGACGGAGAGATGCAGAGCTTTTTTTTTTTTTTTTTTTTTTTTTTGAAGCTGGATGTGTTTAGCGCAGAGGGGGAGCACCACAATGGGATTGCATTGGGAACAGAAGCAGCTTCATGACTATGGTTGGCAATGACTAGAAAGGTATCTGTTGCTGCTTTTTGCTTGTGTTTATAGATGACATTTACCATCACCGTTTTCTTCTTCTTTCATCATCATCATCATCACCATTGCCACTACCACCACCTCCAAGGCCACTACCACCACAGCATCTCTGTTCCTCCATCAGAGCTCTTCAAGTTCTGTAAAGGCAGATTCTCTAAAGGCATGTAAGTGCTGACGGATCCCCCAACCCCCTCCCGAGCCTTGATTTTTTTTTTTTTTTTTACACAGGCCTGGTGGCATCACGTTTTTCACATCTCCGCATCTGGACCCTGCCCAAGCGAAGGCTGATCTAGGTAAGAAGGTGGACTAAATCATGGCAGCAGCTCAAGCTGCTTTCTTCCCCTGTTCCTCTAACAGGCAGTCTCATTGCTGGAGATGACTGTCAGCTGCTTTCTCTGCATAGCCACCATCACATGCCTCACCACTGGAGCCTGGGAAGCCTGACCACAAACCGGCATCTCCAAGGCATGAATAATTAGGTAGGCATAATGGAAGGCACTCATTGTACCCTCCAATTGCATAAGCCCATTACGGAACTCTGCTACATCAGCTTCTGTCTTCCAAAGGGGGAAGTCAGAGGATTTTCATACAAGGGCACTGTAACTCTAGACAGATCCAATAAAGGTTTTCATAACTGCTACCAAGTCAGGGAGGAGTCAGACATCATCAGCCTCAGCCAGGAGCCGGACGAACATCCAGGCGACATATTTTTCAAGCAGACTCCCACGAAAGACATTCTAACTGAGCTGTACAAACTCACAACAGAGAGGGAGAGACTGCTAACCAATCTCCTGAGCTCAGACCACATCCTGGGGATCACGATGGGGAACCAGGAGGGGAAGCTGCAAGAGCTGTCCGTGAGCCTGGCCCCCGAGGATGACTGTTTCCAGAGTGCTGGTGACTGGCAGGGAGAGCTCCCCGTGGGCCCTCTCAATAAGAGGAGCACCCACGGGAACAAAAAGCCTCGGAGGTCTAGTGGAAGGAGAGAGAGCTTTGGGGCCCTTCCACAGAAGAGGACCAAAAGAAAAGGGCGTGGAGGCCGAGAATCAGCTCCTCTGATGGGCAAGGACAAGATCTGTTCCAGCCACTCCCTTCCTCTTTCTAGAACAAGGCCTAACCTTTGGGTACTAGAGGAGAAAGGAAATCTGCTCCCGAATGGGGCACTTGCCTGCTCCCTGCAGAGGAGAGAGAGCTGCCCCCCAGATATTCCCAAGACGCCAGACACAGACCTTGGCTTTGGGAGCTTTGAGACGGCTTTCAAGGACACTGGGCTTGGAAGAGAAGTGCTGCCCCCTGACTGCAGCTCCACAGAGGCAGGAGGGGATGGCATTCGGAGGCCGCCGAGCGGGCTGGAGCATCAGCAAACAGGTTTGTCTGAAAGTCACCAGGACCCTGAGAAGCATCCAGAGGCAGAAAAGGATGAGATGGAGAAGCCGGCTAAGCGGACTTGCAAGCAGAAACCTGTCTCCAAAGTGGTGGCCAAAGTTCAGGACCTGTCCTCCCAGGTACAAAGAGTAGTTAAAACGCATTCTAAGGGTAAGGAGACGATTGCCATTCGCCCAGCAGCCCACGCTGAGTTTGTACCCAAAGCCGACTTGCTCACCCTCCCGGGAGCTGAGGCTGGGGCTCATGGCTCCAGGCGGCAGGGCAAGGAGCGGCAAGGGGATAGGTCATCGCAGTCGCCAGCCGGGGAAACAGCCTCCATTTCTAGTGTGTCGGCCAGTGCCGAGGGGGCCGTGAACAAGGTCCCCCTGAAGGTGATAGAGAGTGAGAAGTTAGATGAAGCCCCTGAGGGGAAAAGACTGGGCTTCCCTGTCCACACGAGTGTCCCTCACACTCGCCCAGAAACGAGAAACAAGAGGAGAGCCGGGTTGCCCCTTGGTGGCCACAAGTCCTTGTTTCTGGATCTGCCCCACAAAGTAGGTCCTGACTCCTCACAACCCAGAGGTGATAAGAAGAAGCCATCCCCACCAGCACCGGCAGCTCTTGGCAAGGTGTTTAATAATTCAGCCTCGCAGTCCAGCACACACAAACAGACGTCACCTGTTCCCTCGCCTCTGTCTCCAAGGCTCCCCAGCCCTCAGCAGCATCACAGGATCCTCCGGCTCCCTGCATTGCCTGGTGAGAGGGAAGCTGCTCTTAATGACTCTCCTTGTAGAAAGAGCCGTGTCTTCTCTGGGTGCGTCTCTGCTGACACCTTGGAGCCACCATCCTCTGCAAAGGTCACGGAGACCAAAGGAGCCAGCCCGGCCTTCCTCAGAGCAGGCCAACCTCGGTTGGTGCCTGGGGAAACTTTGGAAAAGAGCTTGGGGCCAGGGAAGACCACAGCTGAGCCCCAGCACCAGTCACCTCCAGGTTAGTCTCTGTTTAAGATGCTTTGAATCTATTGTCACTGATGGCCTTCTCTGTGTTTGTTTAGGTATCTCCTCTGAGGGCTTTCCCTGGGACGGCTTCAATGAGCAGACACCTAAAGACCTTCCCAACAGAGATGGAGGCGCGTGGGTTCTGGGCTACAGAGCGGGACCAGCCTGTCCATTTTTGCTTCATGAGGAAAGGGAGAAGTCAAACAGGAGCGAATTGTACTTGGATCTCCATGTAAGTAGAAATCTTGGTGATTGTGCTGTGGTTTCCACTTACTATTTGCCTGCTCTTTCAACAGCCTGACCACAGCCTGACTGAGCAGGATGACAGGACTCCTGGCAGACTTCAAGCTGTCTGGCCACCCCCAAAGACAAAAGACACAGAAGAAAAAGTGGGACTGAAGTACACTGAAGCAGGTAATGTGAAAGGAAGCTAGGGACCCGGGAATCTTTATAATTGGCCTCTTTTTTGATTTTACAGAATACCAAGCTGCTATTTTACACTTGAAGAGGGAGCACAAAGAAGAAATTGAAAACCTGCAGGTATGCCTCTTTGATGCTACTGAACGGGTTCTATTACTTTCTTTCCCTCTGAATTTTCCTATAGGCACAGTTTGAACTTCGGGCATTTCATATCCGGGGCGAGCATGCAATGATAACAGCGAGACTAGAAGAAACCATTGAAAATCTGAAACACGAGCTAGAACACAGATGGCGAGGGGGTTGTGAAGAGAGGAAAGATGTGTGCATTTCCACCGATGATGACTGCCCTCCAAAGACCTTCAGAAATGTGTGCGTCCAGACAGACAGAGAGACCTTCCTCAAGCCCTGTGAAAGTGAAAGCAAGACAACCAGAAGTAATCAATTAGTACCCAAAAAGCTGAATATCTCCTCTTTAAGCCAGCTCTCACCCCCAAATGACCACAAAGACATCCATGCAGCACTCCAGCCAATGGAGGGCATGGCATCAAATCAGCAGAAGGCATTGCCTCCGCCTCCCGCATCCATCCCTCCCCCTCCGCCCCTCCCCTCAGGACTTGGATCTTTGTCTCCCGCACCTCCAATGCCACCTGTGAGTGCTGGGCCACCGCTACCACCTCCGCCTCCTCCACCGCCACCTCTACCTCCACCTTCAAGTGCTGGACCTCCACCACCCCCACCCCCACCCCCACTTCCTAACTCCCCTGCCCCACCCAACCCTGGAGGGCCTCCTCCTGCTCCACCACCCCCAGGACTTGCACCCCCACCTCCCCCTGGACTCTTCTTTGGACTTGGCTCTTCTTCCAGTCAATGTCCTCGAAAACCAGCCATCGAGCCCAGTTGTCCCATGAAGCCTTTATATTGGACTAGGATACAAATAAGTGATAGGAGGTAAGTTCTCCCCTATCCCATTCTCAGCATGTCTTATGGTTAACTTGTCATTTTCTCTTTTAAGCCAAAATGCTACACCAACCTTATGGGACTCCTTAGAAGAACCTGACATTCGGGACCCCAGTGAATTTGAGTATTTATTCTCCAAAGACACAACTCAACAGAAGAAAAAACCTCTGTCAGAGACTTATGAGAAGAAAAACAAGGTCAAAAAGGTACTGAGTGATTATGGCAAAGCTGTAATTATTTGTATTCTTTTTTTTTTTTTTCTAATTTTAGATCATCAAATTGTTGGATGGAAAACGATCTCAAACTGTGGGAATCTTGATATCTAGTTTACATTTAGAAATGAAGGATATCCAACAGGGTAAGTCTTTTCTATCACTTTTGTTTTACTTTCTTATCCTCTTTTCTTTTTGGGTGCTTGGCAGCCATTTTCAATGTGGATGACTCCGTGGTTGATCTGGAGACCCTGGCAGCCTTATATGAAAACGTGAGTGTCAAAGACTTACAGAGCTAGTATTTTTTTTTTGGTTTTGTTTTCTATTTTGATACAGAGAGCCCAAGAGGATGAGCTGGTTAAAATAAGAAAGTATTACGAGACATCCAAAGAAGAAGAACTGAAGCTGCTGGATAAACCTGAGCAGTAAGGATACTTAACATTTTTCTGTTAGGCCATGAAGGTAGATGACACATTTTCTTTTTTACAGATTTTTACATGAGTTAGCCCAGATTCCTAATTTTGCTGAACGTGCCCAGTGCATAATCTTCAGATCTGTCTTTTCTGAGGGTATCACCTCCTTGCACAGAAAGGTAGAGATCATCACGCGAGCTTCTAAGGTATGTTTACTGTCTAATTTAAAAGATAGCCTAGCTCCGTAATAACTGGTGTTTGCCATCACAGGACTTGCTGCACGTGAAGAGCGTGAAGGATATTTTAGCTCTCATCTTGGCTTTTGGAAATTATATGAATGGAGGAAATAGGACTCGGGGACAAGCCGATGGATATAGCTTAGAAATTCTGCCCAAACTCAAGGATGTCAAAAGTCGGGTATTTATTTTTCATAATAAGTTCCCATGATCGATTTTCATGTACATTTCTCTTTTAAACCTAGGATAATGGGATTAATCTGGTGGACTACGTTGTTAAGTATTACCTGCGTTACTATGATCAGGTAAGAAATGGTATTACGTGGAAAAGTTTCACTATAATGTACTTTTGTTTACCATATCTCTTAGGAAGCTGGAACAGAAAAGAGTGTTTTCCCCTTGCCGGAACCACAGGATTTCTTTCTGGCCTCCCAAGTCAAGTTTGAAGACCTCATAAAAGATTTGAGAAAACTGAAGAGGCAACTAGAAGGTAATAGGAACTGTTCTGCTATTATGATAATAGCAATTTCTCAAAATACTTATCTCCCATACAGTTATCTTCAGGATGCTACTAAAGAAAGTGCTGTCCCATTAAAGAGGAAGACATAGGTCACAGGAAATAAAAATTCAGTGGAGAAGGAAGGTGAATGGAGCCTCCAGCACAGAGAAAAAGCCCAGGATGGCAGCCAGACATTGAAAGAAAACATTTCAGATTTGATTAAGTCAAAAGCATCATGGAGAAGGTTCTTAAGGAATACACAATTAATACATCTAATATATCTGAACGTTTGGACAAGAGATTTTATACAACTAGTAACAAGTGTGAGGTTCATTTAACGTTAAGCTCATAGAAAACAAACTAAATCAGAAAAAAAAATTCTGAGAGCAAGTGTGAGAGAAAGAGGAAATGTGCGGGAAATGTGGAATAATCAGAGTTTCCATATATCAGCTGGGACTGCGAGTTGTTTTTGCAAAGTCATAATAATGTCAACACCAAACGCTAGTCTAACCAAGTCATGGTACCGTGTGCTATATTGGGGTGATGGAAGTGAAGAGGCGGGAGTGAAGGAAAGAACTACATCATTTATAGTTGATAAAGAGAAAAATAAAAAAAAAACAATAGAAGCTTGTTAGAGACATACTACTAAGCACCAAATAATCACATAAAATTGGTAAAAGAGGTAGCCTCTGAGGAGGAAGAATTGAGGAAATGGTGGGGTGGAGATGGGGGACTGCTGTTCTTAAAGTGCATAGAATGTACTGATTCTTTAAACTGCGTGCACGTATAACTTTGACAAATACATAAAAACAAAAAATCCCACAATGAAACAAAGCATTTGTGAATTTGTTAAGTTTCAATGACAGAGGCTGGTGTGTTGAAAATAGTACTGAACTGAGATTTAGGAGATGTAAGTTTAAAGTTAATTCTGCCTCTTATCACATGATAAACCATGCACTTTGCCACATCACTTAGCCTCTGTGACTCTCAACTGAAAAAAAAAATGGAGCCGATCATACTTCTGGATTCTGCCCAACACAAAGGGATATTGAAAGGGTCAGATGAGGCGATGCCTGAGGAAGTACCTCAGGAGGTGTGAGGTAGTACTTAAATTCCTGAGAGGCCTTGCAGTCTGCACTTTACTCAATGGATGCTGGTGTGTTCTAGAAGGGAGAGCAGGGTATTGATCATTAGGACAGGTCTGGCTAATTTATCACCTTTTGGGAAGCTCCAGAAGACATGACTTGAATGATTATTGACCATGTCTAATTTATTAGCTCTTTCCTCCTTCACAGCCCATTTGTCCACAGCAGTAGTTTACTAAGTCTGAGCTCTGGTACGAGACTGGATACATTAGCCAGAGTCCTGACCATGTTGCCATGGTGTTAAAAATATTTAGTTTTGCAAGCAAAGTTTTAGAAATAATAAAAAAAACTTTGATATGATTTATTTTTGTAAAATGATTTCAACAAAACAGACCTAAGGAACTGGGATAAGTATTTCAGAAAAGCAGTGGGTGTAAAATGTGGATCGGCATGGTGACTTTTGATGCAAAGCATTCAATTAATTGAGCATGGTGACTAAAGGTCACACATTTCCCAAATGAAATGCCTTCAAAGACAAGTTGTACAGAAAGGAGAGAGGAAACTGAAACTTGATTCATCCGTTTAATTAATGGAAGAAGTTTGTGTTTTCCTTTGAAGCTGTGATTGTGACATTTCTAGGTGGGAAGGATGAGTTATGTTGTCCTGGTTTCCTCCTCTCAGTTTGCACCCTCTATTTCTACCCTCTATTTTATAAAAACACGTGGTTAATAGAATGTGTTTTGTTGAGTTTTTTTCTTTGACAAGAAACATAAAATATTGAAATAAAAGCTGCAATCATAGAAAAGTCTGGGTCAGAAGTCCTGAATTCAAATCCTTGCTTCACAAGCTTTGTAACCCTTGGCAAATCATTTCATCCCTGACATTTCAGTATCCTCATATAAAAATGAGTGTAAGGCTACCTGCTCCACTGATTGTTTAAGAGGATTTACTGGGATCCCACAAAGGAAATCCCTTTTCATAGCATATGCCAAATGTGTCATACTTTTCCTTGATTCCTTTTGTGCTCTCATGTCTGACAGCTAGTCCTGTTGACTCTTAACTTCAAAAAGTGTCTGGAATCAATTCATTGCTCTCCATCTCCACACCTACTGCTTTTGTAATCCAAGCTACCACCTTCTCACCTGGCCCATATCAAGCAGGTTTCTCTGCTTCCACTCTTGGTCTTCCTTTGTCTCCACCTGCCGCATAGGTCACAGCACTCTGTTATTTCATCTTCATTCCTCTTGGAATCAAATCCAACCTCATACTCATGCCGTACAAACTGATTTAACCACTTCTGCCTTTCCAGTCTTCTCTCACACCACTCACCCCTCCTGCCCACTAAACTCCAGCCACACGGGCCTTCTTTGTGTTCCAACACGATGTACTTGTTCCTGCTCTAGGATCATTGCAGTAGTGGGTCCCTCTCCTAGAAAGCCCTTCTGCCAGATAGGCCCATGCTCTGAGCCTTCCTTGCCCACCCACTCTTCAGGAGGCACTTTGAATAGGCACTGTCTATTACAGCCTTCGTTTTTCATATTACTTTCACATATTCATATTTCATATTATTTTCTATTTATTTGTTTGTAAATTTTCTCTTCCTCCACCAGCTTCATGAAGGCAGATATATGACCTTTTTTATGTTTATATTTACTGTGCTGGTCAGCACTTTCCACGTATTTGTTGTCAATATTTGGTAAATGGGTGAATGAATGAGCAAATGAACAATGGAAGAAATGACTCAACTTCAGATAATCGCTGACTCTGCTATTAGTGAGAAATTAGATCACTTCCTTATGGCCAAAGATGTCAGATAAGCATCCGTGAGTAGAATCTTTTAGAGGGACAGATTTTAAAGCTGTCTGAAGAGAAAACTGATGGCCTTGAGCAGTAGTGGGTTCCTCACCCACTGCTTGCTGGAAGATTGTATTATGTGGGTGGGTAGAGGAGGTACCATTAGACAAGTAGTTTGCTAGATGATTTTGAAGGTATATTCCAACTCCTGAATTTCTGAGATGATTATTCTTACTATGCTATTTCAGTGCATTCTATAATTCTCCTTGTTCATGAAGGGTTACTGTATTGAATTCCTCCCTAGACTGACTTAATTAGAACAACTGAAAAATCCTAGGAATTCTGACCATTTGCAAGACTTTTTTTTAAAAAGTCAACTTTCAAATTATATCAGGCTTGCATCTCAGGTATTCTCTTTGTAAATGACTCTGAACAATCTCTTGAATTAATTCATGCCTCAAAAATTCTTGTGTTGATACCATCTATCCTTTTTTTTTTTTTTCCTGAGACAGAATATTGTTCTGCCACCCAGGCTGGAGTGCAGTGGCACAATCTCGGCTCACTGCAACTTCCGCCTCCCGGGTTCAAACGATTCTCCTGCCTCAGCCTGCAAAGTAGCTGGGACTACAGGCACCCGCCAGCATGCCCAGCTAATTTTTTGTATTTTTAGTAGATACTGGTTTTCATCATATTGGCCAAGCTGGTTTCAGACTCCTGACTTCAGGTGATCCACCTGCCTTGGCATCCCAAAGTGCTGGGATTACAGGCATGAGCCACCATGCCCAGCCGATACCATCTGTCTTTATAGAGCAGAGCGCTTATCCAGTGTGGTAGGTTAATGGAAAAAAATTGGCCAAAATTGGGAATCATGGAAAATGACACTTGTATCCCTTAACACTTTAACTTACAACAAATTAAATGTTGTATCCTTTGTCTGTATTCTGATGCAGGGATGAAGCTTTTACTTGAATTATGAATCTGTCGAATGCAGTCCTATAGGTCTTCCCTACATACTCCATAATGACAGCATCTGTAATTTCCCTACTGTATTTTTAAAGTTCAGTAAAGACTCTTGCAAATATCACCATAGAATCTTTCTAGATATTTATAATTGTTCTCAATCTTTTAAAACTGTGTTTCCCACACTTTTTAAACAATACACTTTAATTTTTATTTTGGAATAATTTTTAAATTGCAGAAAAGTTGCAAAGAGTAGAGAGTTCTCATATAGCTCTTCTCAGTTACTTTCCCCATTCTTGGCATCTCACACTGCTGTGATCCATTTGTTAAAACTGAGAAACTGGCAATGATACATTTAGATTGACTGAATGCTAGTTTTTATATGGATTTCACTGGTTTTTCCATTTTTGTCCCCTTTCTGTTCCAGGACCTAATCCTGACTACCACATTGCATTTAGTTGCCATGTTTCCCCAGTTTCCCCTGGCCTTCTATACCTACATTTAACAGCAATATTTTAGCTTCTTTCATTAAAACTTATAGAAATAGTACCTTTTGACAGTCATATATCTGGTTTACCATCAAGTCATTAAATTACATAATTTCAATAAAAAGAACAACAGGAATAAACAGGTTTAGAAACAACACAAGTGCTTTTGATCAGGATTCTGCTCGATAGCTGGAAGACTGAATCAAGTATGAGGACTGGAAAATAGCATTAATTTGGCAAGTTCATTAACAAAGTATCCTTGATATTTCCTGTTTTTTTGGTTTTTTAAAGGTACTCTTGTAATTATAATGGTGATACTTTACCTGCCTATGGTGCTTCATCCTCCCAAGTGAGTAGGGCAGGCATATGCAGCTTGGAAAACAGAGTCTTCGAGATAGGAAGCAGCATGGCCGGGATCACCCAGCCAGGCACAGAACTCAGGTCCTTGACTGCCAAGCCAGCGCCCAAGCTACCATACCATGAGCTTGTATTGGGTCAAAACATTTTCTTTACAGAAATAGAGTAGTGGATAGTTTTGTGAATATCAAAATACTTTTTCTGCCTAAGTAAGTTGTATATCTTTGACTCTGTGGAAGATTCACAATCCACAGAGAGATTCTTCTCATGTCAGTCAACCAAATGAGTGAAGTTAGAGGGAGACCTCCTTAGCCCCTGCAAAGGGGACTGGAGTTTTTGCCAATATCCTTATCTCTCGTAGATTCTTTCCCAGATAGCTCAACCTCAGCGTGGCTCCTAGGTGGATAGGGGCCATGAACTGTGACTCTACCTTTTAATACTCCTGGAAAGATCACAGACCTACCAGGAAATTGACAGCCCTGGTTCCAGTCTCTGCCATGCCACTTACTAACCTAACCACCTGGTAGGCCTTTTCCCCATTTGAAATGACAGGATCCCAGTGGTGGCACTTGGTGATTTTTTTAGCTTTTATTAATTCCTTACAGTTGACAAAGCATTCACATAGGTGTCCCATAGTTTTTTCTAGAACTTTCCTGTAGATGGTGAAAGTAGGAGGTGGCATATTATAAGGGCAGGGGGTCTGTTACCCCTGGATTCAGATCCTGACTCAGCTACTTACTGTCTGTGTGACTTTACTAATACTCACCAAAAAGGGGACAATAGCAGGAAAACTTTCATAGGGTAAGATGAGATAACACATAAAGCAGGCTGAGGGCTAAGACACCCTTGGCCATTTAAGGGCCATTTGCTTTTGATTATACAGTTTGAAAATTTGTTGTTGTTTTCAAGGAATTACTGAGTGAGAGATAAATGGCAATATGTCCAAGTCAGCATGGAGGACCAGGACCCGCTGGACCAGAAACTTTTCCTCTGCCATAGTAAACAGAAAGGGGAAACGCCCAAGGAACATTTATAATGGCTAATGTACTAACAGTGCTAATTTGGTTGTGTTTTTAAACCTTTTCTGGACCATTTTGATGGTCTTTAAAAAGTGTCATCAAATCTCCGGGTATCAAAGAAAAAACTACAGAATACGAGACAGATCTTGTTTGACCTTTTCAATCAATTAATTTGTTCAGCAAATATTTATTCTTAGCACTGAGTTCACTGCGAATTTTAAATAAACTCACTGAAAGATCAAGTCCTTTATAAACACATTTTAAGGGTAAGTTTTATCCCCATTTTCTAGGGGAGAGATTTATTCCTACTTCTGATTTCTCTTCTGCTCAGGAACAGGAATCTGACTGTACCTGAGAACAGAGATAATACTTGTCAGTCTGTTAGAGGGTAAACAGAGGGAAGGTATATAGAATTTTCCCTCCAGCTGTTCTGAAGATTCATAAAAACATCTGCAAAGCCCTTCCTGACTGTGATCCTGAAGAGAATCAACTAATACTTGCCACCTTGGTTTCAAGGCATTATATACCTTGGAATTACAAACATCTAATTTTTTTTTCAATCCATGACATACCTTTTCCTAACTCCACCAAATCCCAAAGTTGAGTGTTTAAGCTGGGCTTGATATTCGCTATATATAGCTAATATAGGCCGGGCTTGGTGGCTCACACCTGTAATCCCAGCACTTTGGGAGGCCGAGGCAGGCAGATCACGAGGTCAGGAGTTTGAGACCAGCCTGACCAACATAGCGAAATCCCGTCTCTACTAAAAGTACAAAAAATTAGCTGGGCGTGGTGGCAGGCACCTGTAATCCAAGCTACTCAGGAGGCTAAGGCAGGAGAATCGCTTGAACCCAGGAGGCAGAGGTCACAGTGAGCCGAGATCGCGCCATTGCACTGCAGCCTGGTGACTGACAGTGCAAGACTCTGTATCAAAAAAAAAAAAAAAAAAACAACTAAAATAAAATTGTGAATCATAACCAATGGCGTATTCATTAATGAAATGGAGTAAAAATAAAAAGGCGGCTAATCTAGGAATAATTGAATGATGGAGCGGTTTTGCTGAGTCATATTACATATACCTGACTCATCCCAAAGACAGAGACAAATTCCTTGCGCTCCCCAGGCCAACAGGAGATAGCTTGGAGGGGCCTCCATGACTTTAAGTTTTATCACCTAGTCTTATTAACATCAGGGCTGAAGATGTTAGAGAGTTTAATAGGCATTTCAGAATCTGTGACACCTAGCCTCTCAGTGGATACTATTTATTTGTCATTTCAGCCGTCTTGTTCTTCTCAACATCAGCCCTGCCCAGAACTCCCCCTCTCCTCTAGCAGTCCCCCATCCTTCCTCAGATGCTTACACACACTCACTTTACGTATAACCACGTAATAGCCTCCTGTTAAAGGCTCCAGCAGCTCATCATCTCTAGCCTGACAGGCCCTAGGATGCAGACTACCAGGGGCTGCTGGACCAGAAACTGTCCCTGCGCCATAACTCAAGAGAGAGGTAGGATCAATGACAGATTTACAGGAGAGCACAGTTTTAAATAGCTGAGATCAGTGTCTGGAGGCTTCCCGTTAATACCACTAACGGCGTCCAGCAAGCGAGACTATTGGCCACTTTGTTACCCACTCTAAACTGTTTCTGATATTCAACTCTATTTTCAAACACATCCTAAGAAATCCCTACTCCCCCAAAATTGACAATGCAGCCTTCTTTATATGAAACCTTGTTTATAGGCCACAATTCTCCCGACAGATTTACAAGTGTCTGTGGAGTTTTAAAAGACGATTGCTTAACAGGCATTAAGTGAGACACATAGGACTGTGTAAATATTTTAGCTGGAATAGGATTTTTTTAAATGTCTGAGCCAAATATTGCATTAAATCTGAAGACAGTGGCAAACTGATTAGCAGTGGCTGCCAGCTCCATGCTTTGCCAGTGATTCTGGAGCCAAGACTAGATACCAGAATTCATCCACCAGATTAGGTTGTGTGTTTTAAAAATAACTTTCCATCCTTTTTTTTTTCCCTCTCTTCTCTTTATGCCTTTCTGTCATTTCTCCTTTATTCCCTCATGGTTCATTTAGATGTAAACACTTTCCAGAGTAGAAAATTACAGTTAATGTGACTAACCAGCGAGGGCTGAAACGGGAACATGGGCTCAGAGGTCAGAGAAACCGTGGAAGACTTGCAGCTGTCCTGGTGGAGCAATGTGGGGACAGGTTGCTTTTTACTAATAGGCCTTGTGTATCTTAATCACTGGCCTCTTTGTAGCCAGCTGTTGCACTGCTGGAAGGGGACTAGTCCTAAGACCAGCATTGCTGTAATACCTCTTCCTCTTACTGATTTCCTTGATTCATAAAGAGGCTCAGGCCTGTGGCCTTCAAGACGTGTATGTGTGAGAGAATCCTCAATTCTAGTAAAAATTGCCACAAAATATGCATTTTGACTTCAGAGGACATATTTAGTATTTAAGCATTCCTATAGGAGTACTATTTTCCTGATTAGAGCAGTGGATAAGATGTGTTGCTATAATTTTGGGAGGAGTGAGGCGTTCTAGCTAACAACTTTGCTCTGCCTTTGCTGACTTTTAACCATTGTCTTGCACTAATGATACCTGTATGCTTCTTGAAGTACTATTCAATGGGAGTGCCCCAAAATATAGGCTCTATATGTTCTTCACAAATGACTTGAATTGCAATCGTATGTCCAAATGATTACTTGATATTGTTGATTGGAAAGTCTGAGCATTTAAAATTTTGTGTGCTCATAATTATATAAATGTATATTACAAAACTCTGAGTGTTTGATGTAAGTTTGCTGTACACTTCCCCCAAGTTCAGACAGCTTTGCTAGTGCTGACAGTAGCATAATTTACATTCCAATTAAACGTGACACATTAGGGCCTTTCAAAAAAAAAAAAAAGAGCTACTTTCATGCACAGGCCTCAAACCTAGTTTTATGCTGTGATTAATCCCCAATTTCTATATCAACTCTCATATATCACCAGTTATGGTCTTGTGTTTGAGTAAATTACTTCAGTGGATGGATGGTCCTCTTACTGTTTTCCATTCCAGAGTTTTGCACTTCCAATGTGATGACCGTAGTCCCTACATGACAGTGACAGGCACCGTTCTAGCTTGCATGGAGCCAGCCACCTCTGCAGAGTGGTACAGAAAATGGTTTTATTTCCAAAATCTCTCCCCTTCATCTCTCCCATTGTGGTACAACCCATTTTGTACCAAAAACAGTTTGACCACTAATATCAAGAATTCTACAAAGGTTTTTCCTTTTTACCTATAATTTCATTTCTTGTATCTTTTATCTTTGTATCTTGTATCTTTAGGTCATTTCCTAAAGAAATGACCCTCAACCTAGAATAAGTTTGTATGGACACAGATGTGGCTCAAGCCTGACTCCCCATGAGAATAAGGTAGAAAGGATTTCACTATCCAACTACAGGAGAATTAAGTGAGCTATGGCATGCCTACCTGATGAAATTTTATATGGCTGTTAAACATGCTTGTGGAGTTTGTGAAATAACAGGAGAATGTGTGCATGATATGTTAATAGAAAGAATCAAAATACAAAAAAATTCTTTATCAAATATAAGTAAGGCAACCCCCATAAAATGATGGAGGGGCAAGGAGCGCGATACCGAGGCCCAGACCCTGAAAGAGAAAGTATGCAAGTCTTAGATGGTGACTGTGTTTTGGTCATGGTGTCATGACCGATTTGTTTTTTCTGCTGTTTTAAAAATGTTTTTCAAATGTCTTTGTGTGTATATGTTACCTTCCTAATACTTTTTAGAAGTTAGTCGCTGCTCTCCTCCCGAAGATGAGTTCCCTTCCCCTTCAGAGGCCCGGTACCTCCATGCCTGGGCTGCCTGCCTAGGACCCCTGCCACACAGTCCACCTCGATGCCAGAGCTTGCAGTATGTGCCTTTTTCTTCCATGTTAACACAACTTTCCTACCTATTGTTTTTGAAATCCCCTACCTCCTAAACCAATCTTAGAAATACATTTCTACTAAAGCATTAAATTATTCTTGACAATGTTTTCTTTTTCAACGAATACATATGCATTTCTAATGAAATTTCTGGAGTTACCATCTTTAATTCAAGGGAAGGCTTCTCATGGTGGCGATTTTTGTGGGGACCAGTGAAAGGGATGTTTTTGAATAAATGTTTGAATCGCTTAACACCCTATAAATCAAATCATGCCCAATCCATCTATATTTAGGCCTCGTCATGGGTAGGTGATTAATGAATATGTTTCATGCTAATGTCTCGCAGACCGAGGCTGCGTCCGTAACCACATAATCATCACAGTGGAAATTCTGACTCAGCTGTGACGTTTGGTAGGCGGGACCTTTGAATGGTGCTTTAGACAATTCCGTGCAAAGGCTGTAGTCAGTGGCCCAGCTTTGCAAGTCTTTCCAAAAGTCCTAAAGCGCACTAGCATGTCCTCACTTGGCCCTGTCACCTCTGCTTAAATTTTTTCATGGAGAATACTCACTCCCAATCATGGTACATTAAGGTGAATTTGATCTTGGGCAGCCTCCCTCAGTGGAGTGAATCAGAATCATGGGATTCCCCTGGACTCCAGCTTCCTGGTGGGTTTATTTTTATGGAACATTCCTCTGGAGAAAGAGGCAGCCGCTCTGTAAAGGGCTAGACCTCTTCTGCACGTGATCAAAGTAGCCCTAGAGAATATCTTCTTGTATGGAATGATTTTTATGACATGATGGCTTTGGGAGTTTTCTTGAAAAATTAAAGGAAGAATCTTTCTAAGGAGTCCTACTACCATGAAAGGAAACTATCAAAAACATCCCAGGCAGATAAGAACTAAATCAGTTTTAAAGTCACCAAGAAAACAACACTTCCATGGCCTCATTTGATCTTTAGCACTTGACCAGGAAAACTAGAGCTATCTTTTAGGCTTAATTCCAACGACTTCCCCATTTTGGCGTTCTTTCTGTAGCTTAACTTCTTAAACAAGTGGCTACAGAATCTTTCTCCATTTACCTCACGCCTCTCCAAGCTGGCTTTTTCCCCGCACCCCCAACTTCCCTGGAACTGCTTTTGAGATTACAAGTGACCTCTGTGTCACTAGAATCAGTGTTATTTCTCTGTCTTCATCTCACTTGATCCTTCTGCACAGAGCTGACTGCTCTTTCTTTCCTGCAATTCTGTTTTCTTCTCAGGTCATGTAACTCCAGACCTTCACTTTCCTACTGACCAGCTCTTCTCTGTTCATTGCTGGCCTCTCCTCCACTGTGCACATGCCCCAGGGTTTGTCCTGCAACACCTTCTCTTCCTTGGCTGTATTCTCCCCATGGCAATTCATATTTTGCTATCACTTTAAATACCAATTTTATACCAATGACTTCCTGGCATGTGTGTCTACTCCAGCCATGAGTCCCAGACTGCAGACTTTTATATATACTTGAGTGTCTAATTCACATTTCAAACTTAATGTGCTCTAAATAACACCTTTGATTTTCCACCTCGAGCTTGCTCATGACTCCCTCCCTTACTCTGATTAAATCTCTAGTCAAATAGCTTCACAGTGAGACTTTTCCTAACTACTTTAAGTAAAATTGCAAGCCCCTTATGTCTGTGACACTTTTCCTAACCAGGCTGGTCACCAGCCTTTTCACCGTTCACCTGAGTGTGTAACCTGGGATACCTTTGGGGCCCAGAAGCTTTTCTCCCCTACGCACACTCTTTCCTTTACACCAAAATCTGAATGCAGAACACCAGTGATCTGAGGAGAGAAGGTCCCACAGCTCCAGACATGCTACACCACTTAACTCATTCAAATGGCCCGTGCGTTCTCATCATGTATTACTTTTATTCATGACATTTCACCTTAATTCTCTTTCCTCACTGTGGTTGAGGGCTAGCTCCTCCTTGACCTTTGCAGTTCAACTCATAAGTTTTCTCTCCTGGAGAGCCTTTCCTGGCTACTAACTCCTGGCCCAGTCTGAAATAGAGGCCTATACCCAGCGTTCCATCACACCACACTATATCACAATTTGTTCATTTCCTTGTTTCTCATTGT